TAAGCTATGTTGCTTACATGAAGTTCCCTTTAAAGGGGCTCCAGGGCTCACCTCAAAGGATAAGGAGAGATCATTTAAAATAGCCGACAAGGGTACAACGAATGAGTCTCCCATGATCCGGAGACCCGCTCTGCTCACTGAGATTACTAACCATGGTCAGAGAAAACAAACAATTGCAGATACGAGACATAATTTTTTTTGAGACGGAGTCTCGCTCTGTCGCCCAGGCTGGAGTGCAGTGGCGCGATCACGGCTCACTGCAAGCTCCGCCTCCGAGGTTCATGCCATTCTCCTGGCTCAGCCCGGAGTAGCTGGGACTACGGGCGCCCACCACCACGCCCGGCTAATTTTTTGTATATTTAGTAGAGACGGGGTTTCACCGTGTTAGCCAGGATGGTCTCGATCTCCTGACCTCGTGATCCGCCCGCCTCGGCCTCCCAAAGTGCTGGGATTACAGGCGTGAGCCACCGCGCCCGGCCCGAGTCATAATGTTTTTAATCGTAGAGGCTGATGGTCAATTGAGTTCTTCCCACGTGGACAATTCCGTGAAGCCTGCTCTGACGTTAGGAGCAGCAGCGATTTCTCTTTAAAGCTGGTTAATGATTCCCTCCCGTAACTCCGGGTGGCCAGCTTGTACTTAAATAATTGTAAAAATGCGGACTGAGGTGGCATGCCTTTTTGGCCCTTTGCACACGGCTGGCCTATGTCGTTTATTAATTGGGAGGCAGTGTCATTGTGTAAATCCCCTTATTCCTAGCGGGGTCACGGTCTGAGTTTGAACGCGCCCCTCCGCAAGCATCTGTCACGGGCCAGATTAAAGACTACATTTCCCAAAGGCCCTCGCGGATCCCACCCTTCTCCCTCCCTTTCCGGTTTTACACATAGGCCCCGCCCCCAACGCGCGTGTCGGCCAATAGCGGCCCCACCTCTCGCGCCCGGCAAAAATAGGACGCGGGCGGGAACGTTTCGGGGTCCGCGGGGGCGGGGCCTGTGGCCAGGGGTTGGTCTTTGGAATCGGAGAGGCAGATTCGCTGCTCCGCAGCACGGCCGGAGCTGGTCGGGTCAAGAGTCGGGATTTGTGGGGAGAGGTTTTCCACTGGTCAAGAGAAGGCTTTAAGAAAGACGGTATTAATCTCCCGTTGCGGCTCCCGCCTGGTCCCATCTTCTGCCCGCTCCTCCAGGAAATGAATCTGCTGCCGAATATTGAGAGTCCAGTGACTCGGCAGGAGAAGATGGCGACCGTGTGGGATGAGGCCGAGGTGGGCACCGGGCGAGCTGGCGGTCCGGGAACAAATATATAAATAAACAAATAATTTTTTACAGCAAGATGGAATTGGGGAGGAGGTGCTCAAGATGTCCACGGAGGAGATCATCCAGCGCACACGGCTGCTGGACAGTGAGATCAAGGTGGGCGCACAGCTCCTGTGCGGGCGATGGAGTATATTTGCTTCTCCTCCCCTCCTGATCTCAGATCATGAAGAGTGAAGTGTTGAGAGTCACCCATGAGCTCCAAGCCATGAAGGACAAGATAAAAGAGAACAGTGAGAAAATCAAAGTGAACAAGACCCTGCCGTACCTTGTCTCCAACGTCATCGAGGTGTGTGTGTATGTGGAGGGGAAGAGAGGGAGGTTCAAGGAGCTGAGTATTTTTTCCTTCCCAGCTCCTGGATGTTGATCCTAATGACCAAGAGGAGGATGGTGCCAATATTGACCTGGACTCCCAGAGGAAGGGCAAGTGTGCTGTGATCAAAACCTCTACACGACAGGTGAGCGTGGCTCAGCAATGAGAGACTGGAGGTAACTGAGACTGCCCCTGTAACTTGTCCACAGACGTACTTCCTTCCTGTGATTGGGTTGGTGGATGCTGAAAAGCTAAAGCCAGGAGACCTGGTGGTGAGTGGGGCCTGAGCCCAGGCAGTGCTTTTCCAAATCTGAAGGCCCTGTGCTGTGTCCTTAGGGTGTGAACAAAGACTCCTATCTGATCCTGGAGACGCTGCCCACAGAGTATGACTCGCGGGTGAAGGCCATGGAGGTAGACGAGAGGCCCACGGAGCAATACAGTGACATTGGGGGTTTGGACAAGCAGATCCAGGAGGTGAGGGAGGCACGGCAGCTGCCAGCAGCCTTTCATCTCCTCACCCAGGACTTCCTCCTGGCAGCTGGTGGAGGCCATTGTCTTGCCAATGAACCACAAGGAGAAGTTTGAGAACTTGGGGATCCAACCTCCAAAAGGGGTGCTGATGTATGGGCCCCCAGGGACGGGGAAGACCCTCCTGGCCCGGGCCTGTGCCGCACAGACTAAGGTGAGTACTTTGGGAGGGATGCGGGGGAAGTGTTTGACCTGACTCTACCACCTTTTCCTGCCAGGCCACCTTCCTAAAGCTGGCTGGCCCCCAGCTGGTGCAGATGTTCATTGGAGATGGTGCCAAGCTAGTCCGGGATGCCTTTGCCCTGGCCAAGGAGAAAGCGCCCTCTATCATCTTCATTGATGAGTTGGATGCCATCGGCACCAAGCGGTAAGGGAGGGCCAAGGGTCCCTAGCGATCTCCTCACCAGCATCTCGGGCTTCCTGTGCCCTAGCTTTGACAGTGAGAAGGCTGGGGACCGGGAGGTGCAGAGGACAATGCTGGAGCTTCTGAACCAGCTGGATGGCTTCCAGCCCAACACCCAAGTTAAGGTGAGTATTAGCACTCCCAGGCAAAGATGATGGCTCCTTTCAAGTTGTGGCTTCTCTTCCTCAGGTAATTGCAGCCACAAACAGGGTGGACATCCTGGACCCCGCCCTCCTCCGCTCGGGCCGCCTTGACCGCAAGATAGAGTTCCCGATGCCCAATGAGGAGGCCCGGGCCAGAATCATGCAGATCCACTCCCGAAAGATGAATGTCAGGTGAGCAGGAGCACGGGCAGGGCACAGAGACCCACTGAGCCTGTGGTATCTGTCCTGTCCCCAGTCCTGACGTGAACTACGAGGAGCTGGCCCGCTGCACAGATGACTTCAATGGGGCCCAGTGCAAGGCTGTGTGTGTGGAGGCGGTGAGTGGTCAGCTGGGGTGGGTGCGTTGCTTTCAGACCTAGACTCTGTTTGTCCCGGCTGTAGGGCATGATCGCACTGCGCAGGGGTGCCACGGAGCTCACCCACGAGGACTACATGGAAGGCATCCTGGAGGTGCAGGCCAAGAAGAAAGCCAACCTACAATACTACGCCTAGGGCACACAGGCCAGCCCCAGTCTCACGGCTGAAGTGCGCAATAAAAGATGGTTTAGGGTCCCTGCCGCTGCTTGTCTGCCTTCCCTGGGCTC